CATCTTTCCATACTTACAAAACTTGGTGTTCGAAAGCAAATATACTTAACTTAAATATAATAAAAGTTTCCATGTTACTCATATAGAGTTTAAAATAAGTTTTTCTAAATGGAGGGCAGCTCCATAAAGTAATAAACTTGGACCCAAGACCCTTTTCTCATGTTGCTATGTCATCTCTAACACATGCTCTTCTGCATCAGTGAGGCCAAAGAGGGAGCATCGTGAGAGATGATGGAAGTGAAGTTTTTGTGAGTTTGGAACGGACACACTTAACTTTTGCTTATGCTCCATGGCTAGAACTCAGTTATGGCTGTACTTAAGCAAAAGAGACTCTGCGAAAAGTATTCTAGTTTTGTGATCAGGAAGAAGATAAAATGAGTTTGTGGGACATCTAGCCTGTCCATACTTTGTATGCCTTGACCACACCTGGCATGTCGGAAAGTGTCTTTATTTTATACTCATATTTCAATGATACAGTAACATTCAGTATGTGAACTGCCAATTATTTCCCTCAGTTTTAGTATAGTACTTCTCCACACTCAAGTGCCTTCTATTCTAGAGATGTTTCATTTTTCATCTCTGCAGAATAAACCTCCAGTCTTCTGCTGGGGTGTAGGAGGATCACTCTTCTGGATGCACCGAGTAGAAGAGAGAATCTGGGGATCTGCCTACTTCTGTAACAGACTTTCAAGCCGCCTTCCTGTTTTTATGCTCACCATCACCCCTACTTTCAGAGGTGAGCTGTGCCACCACATTACTGAGCACGTGAGACACGCTATGGCGTAATCTGGATATTTGCTTCCACTACGGAGCTCTGAATTCAGCTTTCTGGGGACCACCGAGTCAGTTACTGATTATCACTGTGCCTTCCAGCTTTCTGATTTTTTTTTTTCCTGCTGTCTTTCCCCTGTGTTCTTGTCCCAGTAAGTTAATGAAACATGCTTGTTCTTCTGCCTTGTAATGCCTTCATTAACATTTTAGTGGGCTTTCAGAAAGTAGCAGTGGTTAAAATGGATGAGTTCAACTGTATTTCTCTAACCCAAAGTCCTCTGGCTAAGTCTCTAAGGTGATGTCTGTGAGCACACAAAGCCTGCACAATTCTATCTATTGGCAAAAACACTCCTCTCCTGAGCTGATATACCTTTGCTTAGATAAAGGATCCTTGAGATCTAAACTCCACAAGTAAGTTATCTGATTATTTTGGAAGGTTTACTGTTACAAAGAACAAATTCTTTTATTCCATAAGAACCCACATTAGAAAATCAAGTGTAATCCAATCAGGAGGTGAAGAGAGGCTTACGAAAGCAATGTATTAGAGAGGAAAGACCAGAGCAAGATTTTGAAGAGATAGCTTCTCTGGGACATGAAGCCTGGATGAAGAAGGTGAGTGAGGAGCAGATGCTTAAATTTAGTAAAGTGACTGTATCCCTGGACTTTCCTTTTGTAGCACTGTGCATAGACTCCAGGGGAAAATGAAGGAAGTGACAAAGGGAGCATTCACTCTTCTGCATTGGAGATTGGATTTCCCGACATGAAATTATAAACTAAGTAAGAATGCTGAGTACAGAAGGATCCAAAGGTAGGTCTATGACACAGGATGTACACACAGGCGTCAATTTCCTGGTTTTGCTATTGTCCTATAGTCGTGGAAGACATCGCCATGTGAGGAAACTGGGTGAAGAGTTCAAGGGAATCTACGTATGACTTTTGCCACTTCTTGTGATTCTAGTAATTTTAAAATAAAAAGGTAAAAAAATAGATGCCTTCTCACAAGCACAAATTCTGAGATCTCTGCTCAATGCTTTTGCCAGTCAAGGGAGAAGAAGATTCTGTGACTACATCTGATCAACATAGATACCTTCACAGCCATTTCTTCCTCCAGGGCAGTGGAGGTGAAACACATATCAATGGTCAGCACTGAGTTCTCTGAGTGGAAGGAAGGTGAGTTAATCAAGTTTCTATTTCTCTCTCCTGTTCCTAATAGAATTTTCTTTTGTCTTCCCAGATTTTTGAAGACAAAAAATGCTGGCTAGAAACAACTCCTTAGTGACTGAATTTATTCTTGCTGGATTAACAGATCATCCAGAGTTCCAGCAACCCCTCTTTTTCCTGTTTCTAGTGGTCTACATTGTCACCATGGTAGGCAACCTTGGCTTGATCATTCTTTTCGGTCTAAATTCTCACCTCCACACACCAATGTACTATTTCCTCTTCAATCTCTCCTTCATTGATCTCTGTTACTCCTCTGTTTTCACTCCCAAAATGCTAATGAACTTTGTATCAAAAAAGAATATTATCTCCTATGTTGGGTGCATGACTCAGCTGTTTTTCTTTCTCTTTTTTGTCATCTCTGAATGTTACATGTTGACCTCAATGGCATATGATCGCTATGTGGCCATCTGTAATCCATTGCTGTATAAGGTCACCATGTCCCATCAGGTCTGTTCTATGCTCACTTTTGCTGCTTACATAATGGGATTGGCTGGAGCCACGGCCCACACCGGGTGCATGCTTAGACTCACCTTCTGCAGTGCTAATATCATCAACCATTACTTGTGTGACATACTCCCCCTCCTCCAGCTTTCCTGCACCAGCACCTATGTCAACGAGGTGGTTGTTCTCATTGTTGTGGGTATTAATATCATGGTACCCAGTTGTACCATCCTCATTTCTTATGTTTTCATTGTCACTAGCATTCTTCATATCAAATCCACTCAAGGAAGATCAAAAGCCTTCAGTACTTGTAGCTCTCATGTCATTGCTCTGTCTCTGTTTTTTGGGTCAGCGGCATTCATGTATATTAAATATTCTTCTGGATCTATGGAGCAGGGAAAAGTTTCTTCTGTTTTCTACACTAATGTGGTGCCCATGCTCAATCCTCTCATCTACAGTTTGAGGAACAAGGATGTCAAAGTTGCACTGAGGAAAGCTCTGATTAAAATTCAGAGAAGAAATATATTCTAATTAGAAGCAGTAATAATGTAAAACGATTGAAGAACTTTAAATTTTTATTAGTGTGTTCCATGAAGAGATTTTGTTGTTTCTACAGATGGTGTTATGTGTGATTTAATAAACTTGTCTTATCATTTCTCTTATGAAATCATCTTGTCTCTTTTTTTGGTTTTGCATCTCTGGCACTTCTCACAATTTTACTAAATAGGTCATGGCATCTTTGTAAAAGGAACATATGCACTGATATTTTTCATTATCATTTTATATCCTTCCTCTCTCCTGGGCTGTTCTTAATTGGACATATATGGTAAATTTCATGAATTATAAAGATGTCAAAGTCACGGCTTTCTCACCTAAACTCAGAAGTGCCAAATATGATAGAAGCATTCTTATTTTTATCAACATTGTTACAGATATAGGCAGCTGGATTTGATGAAATGTCTCCATTACAAATGGTAGGTAGCTTAAAGCAGAATGAGCACCCCTTGATCTTGTCCTTTTGTTCTATATTGTCACCATTTTGCCTTTTATTATTCTGACTTTTCTTGTTCCCTTTGAGAATGGCAAAATTTGTACCACATGCCGTTTGCTTCTGAGAACCTCTATCAGTCCAGTGCATTTGATACAGCAGAGAATATGTGTGTCTCCACCTTTTATTGCCAAAGGCAGCATTTACAGAGGATGATTAGAGAAATAATACATGTGGACCTCAGGATTCCAATAAGTGGGTCCATTGTTTACATTATAAAACTTTCATTCATTGCTATCTAAAACAGCATTGAAAATTTTGAAAAAAGCGTGTAGTTCCTACTGTAAATGTTATTTTTTTACTCGTTATAGGTAAATACTGCACATTAAGTTAGCAGAAATATTTTACACAATGGTTACTTATCCAATGTGGTTTGTCATGAAAAAATGTA